TACTATACACGTACCCCCCCCAACTAACACAGTACCATCCACATACAGACAGACGCCCAGGAAATGTTAAACTGTAATTCTGGATAGGTTAACTAGTATTAACCGTATTTACCAAATGTTTACCACATACTTACACTGTCCTCCTTGTTTCAAGGAGCGTAGTCCCCAAGGGATCACCCTGATGGAATATAAAAACTACACATAAGAGTGAAACTACGGAACGTAAGCCATTAGTGTTTTGCAAGACAGCTCGGGTTGAGACTCAGTCTCTCTCTTCCACAGGCCAAGTGACACATCGTAATACCATTGGTACCGTTTTATTTTATTTTTCGCGACAAAGTCTCGTCCTGTCACCCAGGCTGGAGTGCAGTGGCGCGATTTCGGCTCACTGCAACCTCCGCCTGCAGGGTTCAAGCGATTCTCCTGCCTCAGCCTCCCAAGTAATTGGGATTACAAACGCCCGCCACCACGCCCGGCTAATATTTGTATTTTTAGTAGAGACGGGGTTTCACCATGTTGGTCAGGCTGGTCTCGAACTCCTAACCTCAGGTGATCCGCCCACCTCGGCCTCCCAAAGTGCTAGGATTACAGGCGTGAGGCACCGCGCCCGGCCTGTTAGTACTACTTTAAAATCGAATCTGACCTCCAAATCATTTTCTGGAGCTCGATCATTTTCTGCTAACACCGCAAAGCTTAATCCTCTCCACCTGAGAATAAAAGGTTCCATCCTTCCGCTCTCCAGTTTGACGCCCTGCTAAGTCTCTCGGACGCGGTGGGCTGGAGTGAAGGAAGCCGGAGCCCACCAAAGCTGCAAAAGTACCACAGCCAGCAGCCCCGCCCCCGATATCCCCCACAGGCTTCCAATTGGTCCTTGTGGCTCACTCTCTTTCCAGGTTGGTGTTCCAGCTTGCCGGTCGCCTCTATAGAGCCCACCTTTAGACGGCGACTATTGGTAGATCGTTACGTCATTGCCCTATCTACCTCACTCCCACTGGCTCTCATAGGAAGGGGCGGTCGCAACGTCACGGGCAAGGGCCGCCATTTTGACTGAGCAACCCTAGTGACAGGAGCCGAAGCAGCAGCGCAGGTTGTCCCCGTTTCCCCTCCCCCTTCCCTTCTCCGGTTGCCTTCCCGGGCCCCTTACACTCCACAGTCCCGGTCCCGCCATGTCCCAGAAACAAGAAGAAGAGAACCCTGCGGAGGAGACCGGCGAGGAGAAGCAGGTGAAGTGGAAGGGGTGCGGGCGGGCGAGCTGTTAATTTTATTTGGCTCATTTGTTTTCTCCAGGACACGCAGGAGAAAGAAGGTATTCTGCCTGAGAGAGCTGAAGAGGCAAAGCTAAAGGCCAAATACCCAAGCCTAGGACAAAAGCCTGGAGGCTCCGACTTCCTCATGAAGAGACTCCAGAAAGGGGTATGGGGCATAGTCTCTTACCCTCTTTCTTTATTTTCCTTACTCTCCTCTGCAATGACTGTAGGATTATAAATCATTACATTGGAGTGTGCTTCTCTGTGCGGATGAAATGGTGGGTGAAACATCCCTGTGGAGGATCCCAGTTCACTCACCTAAACCTCCCTCTTATCTCTTAGCAAAAGTACTTTGACTCAGGAGACTACAACATGGCCAAAGCCAAGATGAAGAATAAGCAGCTGCCAAGTGCAGGACCAGACAAGAACCTGGTGACTGGTGATCACATCCCCACCCCACAGGATCTGCCCCAGAGAAAGTCCTCGCTCGTCACCAGCAAGCTTGCGGGGTAACCTGAGCCCCCCTCTCCTCCCCTTCCTCAACCACTGGACGTTTATATATTATAGGCAGGGATGAAATGGGCACCTAGTCAGATCTTCTCAGCTTGCTAGCCAGAAATGACTGTGATTCTGCTGGGGGCTGCTGAGAAGGTAATGTAGGTTGAAAAGGGGCTCTAAGTTTATTTATTTCGTTAGATTGACACTTCCACACACTCCCTGTAGTCCAGGTAGGGCCCAGAAATAGGAAAGGCTAGGATTGGATAATGCTGCAAATGCTTTTTTTGTGTGAGAAACTGGAGAGATGTGATTTCTCCTTTTGGGAGAGAATGTCCCAAAATTGATTAGGCTGAGCCTTGGGAATAGTTTGGCAGGTTTAACATCCCAAGGCTAACCTAACGTAGTTGGGAAAGGTAGATTGAATGAGACATGTTTTCTGTGCTTCTAAGTGTTCTGTCCCTTAGGCTGCTATTGCTTCATGTTTCCATTATGGCAGGTTTAGAGAATCCTTAAAAAGAAAAATTGACTTGCTTGCCTAAAACTACAGTGCCCCCTTAGCCTCCATTACTTAGTATCTCTTACAGTTTGCTCTGGCTCTCAAATAATATAAAGATTGATGAACATTATTCACAGAAAATGGGCACCTTCTCTCTCTCTTCCAGCATGTTGCTTTTGAAAGTATCATGGGATAGTGGGACGAGCACTGGTTTAGGAGTCAAGATATCTGGGTTCTCACTCTACTCAGTCCCAGCAGAGCTGTTGTATAACCTTGATTAAGTCATTTAGCCTCTCTGGATTTCTATTTCCTCATCTGTAAAATAGAGTTAAATGTATGTAAGATTGATTCTGATTCTGAAGTCTTAACTGCCAGCAGAAAAACTCCATACTGTTCATTGTAAAACTAAAAGTGAGGAAGGCTCGTGGGTGGTGAACCTCTGCTCTGTAATACTGGGAAAGTACTACAGAGGGGAACCATTTGAGGGATACATGAGGAGAGAGTAAATTGAGGTTTGGGGATTATAAATTCAGGCAAGAGAACCTTATAGATATCACAGTCTTGAGGGTCAAAAAAAAATACTTAGGAAGCTAGCCATGGAAGCTTCTTGCCTCTGACCCAGCCCACTTTCCCAGCCTACCTCTGGGCCTTAGCTGCTAAAAAGCTTCTCTGGCAGCGGAGCTGCAGGCCTGAGGAAACATGCTCAGTCATGCACATGTGTTGACCCATGTTTCAGATGCAGTCTGATGCCAGGTATATTGTTAGGGAAAGAGGAAGAAGGGTAAACTGAGCTAGCCCCTGGGGCTGAGTACTCCTGCAGGGCTGGAGGAACAGGTTCTTAGAAGATGATTCACCTTGGAGGAAGCTGGGGAAAGTGGTTAGGGAGGGAGAGGAGGAAGACTGAGAAATCTCTGCATCCCCAGAACTCAGCAACCCAGCTCTTTTATCATGAGGAGAGGTAGCCATGCTGACTCATGAACAGGTGGAGGAAAGGGGTTGCAGGTGACCAGCATCTTCAATCTAGTTACCACCAGCTTGGCTAGAATTTTATTGAACGCAACTTGCTAGTTATGACAGAGAGGACCAGGGTGAGAACTAATGCTCAAGAGAGCAAGATTCTGTAATCCTCTTGCCCTCTCACATCACAAATTCTGATATGCCAAACATTTGGCCCAATGAGAATGACTGATAGACTTGCTGATGTGCATGTGGGGGGATGAGGTGTGTATATGCCTTTCTCCTGACTGGCCATTCAGTGTTCAGGCTGTCATTCAAATTGGATAGGAGAAAGTTGGTGAGGAAGGAATGGAGAGAGCAGGATCCCTGGACTCCCTGGTCCCCAAACTCCTTGACTGTCACTTGTAATTGTATATAATTTTTGTGTTTCTTGCTCCATTTCCTCATGCTGTCATCCTTAAAGTCCATCTGGGAAGGGGAAAATGCTGAACACCATTGTATAGTTTCTTCAACTGTCCCAGCCATGTTGTACATAGATATGTCATGTTATTATATATATAAATATATATATAATTTTGTACGTTTTCTTCATCTCCGATCTTCTCAAATTCTGTACTTTTTTTCTTTTCTGTCTGAGCTGCCTTCTCTATCATTCAGCTTGAGTCCTCAAGACTACTGGTCACAATGAGTCTGATTTTTAGGAAGGAATAGGAGGAGCAGGGAAATCAGAAAAACTGTTGGTCTCACTCTGTCTCTCTACCTGGTCATCTTCAAGGCTAAGAAAACAAACAAGCTACATTCTGTATTTGCCAGTTTCCACAGCATGAAGTACATAGCTTCCTTAGCAAGGAGTGGTCATTCCAAAATCCAAATGCAAATTGCTTTGATTAAACCTAGATTATTAAATCCATTCAGAACAGCATGTGTGTGGTCTGGTTCTGGCCTCCACACAGT